CAGACGCCCTTCTCCTAACAGGCAGCACAAAGCTAAATGAAAAATATCAGTCATCCACTAGATAAAGTATTTTCCCCTTTAGACAGGAGCTGCCGTTTGCAAATCTCCCCCACCCTAAATCCAAGCCAGCGAAGGTATCAAAAAATAAACTACTCCCTTCAGCTCCCAGACTGGAGGCAACAGTTTCAGCAGCACCGTCTATTTCCTTGAACAACACGAGCGGTTTGAAAGACCTTGGCTTTGACTTCCCTGTACCTGCCTCCAAACACACGTGGGGGCGGGGTGGGGTGGGGGGAGATATTGCCCCCCATCCCCGTTGCCTTCCGCGACGCCAGGCCAGGCGCAGGGCAGGGGAGAAGATGGGGGGCGCCCTGGATTCGCGGTTCCAGCTGCAGGCAGTTACCTGGGGTAGTGAGTGCTCTCTACAGACCCGGGCTACCCCAACCCCCCCGATTCCAGAAAGGGCCGGAGAAAAGCAGGGGGCGCCTGCCCCGCTCCGGAGCAGCCAGGGAGCCCGGCCGAGCCTTGACGAGGATGAGCTCGGAGACCGCAGCAGCTACCGCCCGCTAGCACCTGAGCTCCCAGGGGGCGGGGCCTCCTCCAGGTGTGCGCAGAGGAGGCCGGCGCGGAGTCGGGGCCGGCGCGGGAGCCCGAGCTGTCCCCCAGCCCAGAAATGCGCGGGGAGGAGCGGTTCATCCGCACCCCAGCGCCGCGGGAGACACTGGCGCCGCCTGCCTCCTCCGGGTCCCGGGGGGAGAGCGCACCGTGCGGCGCGGAGGGGGTTAACCGGGCAGCCCGCCGCTGGAGCGCGCTTAACCCTTTGGAGCCCGCAGGTCAGCCGGGCCAGGCTGGGGTGGCGGCACCCCGAGTCCCACGCGACGGCCACCCCGAGCGCGCAAGTGGTGCCGGGCAGAACCGCGCGCCGGGCTGCAGACCCGCCGGGGCGCGGCGCGGCGCGGGCCGTGGGCGGCTCGGGGCGGGCGGAGGGCGGGGGACGGCGGCGGGCGCGCAGCGTCGCCAGGGCGAAGCCGGCGTGCGGCGCGGCGCGGCGGGCGCGGAGCGAGCGGGCGGGCGAGCGCCTCCGTCCCCGGATGTGAGCTCCGGCTGCCCGCGGTCCCGAGCCAGCGGCGGCGCGGGCGGCGGCGGCGGGCACCGGGCACCGCGGCGGGCGGGCAGACGGGCGGGCATGGGGGGAGCGCCGAGCGGCCCCGGCGGCCGGGCCGGCATCACCGCGGCGTCTCTCCGCTAGAGGAGGGGACAAGCCAGTTCTCCTTTGCAGCAAAAAATTACATGTATATATTATTAAGATAATATATACATTGGATTTTATTTTTTTAAAAAGTTTATTTTGCTCCATTTTTGAAAAAGAGAGAGCTTGGGTGGCGAGCGGTTTTTTTTTTAAATCAATTATCCTTATTTTCTGTTATTTGTCCCCGTCCCTCCCCACCCCCCTGCTGAAGCGAGAATAAGGGCAGGGACCGCGGCTCCTACCTCTTGGTGATCCCCTTCCCCATTCCGCCCCCGCCTCAACGCCCAGCACAGTGCCCTGCACACAGTAGTCGCTCAATAAATGTTCGTGGATGATGATGATGATGATGATGAAAAAAATGCAGCATCAACGGCAGCAGCAAGCGGACCACGCGAACGGTGAGCAGCCAGAGCCCGGGCACCCGCTGCCAAAAAAAATCTTTGTTTTTCTCCTTCTCCCCAGAGGCAAACTATGCAAGAGGCACCAGACTTCCTCTTTCTGGTGAAGGACCAACTTCTCAGCCGAATAGCTCCAAGCAAACTGTCCTGTCTTGGCAAGCTGCAATCGATGCTGCTAGACAGGCCAAGGCTGCCCAAACTATGAGCACCTCTGCACCCCCACCTGTAGGATCTCTCTCCCAAAGAAAACGTCAGCAATACGCCAAGAGCAAAAAACAGGGTAACTCGTCCAACAGCCGACCTGCCCGCGCCCTTTTCTGTTTATCACTCAATAACCCCATCCGAAGAGCCTGCATTAGTATAGTGGAATGGAAGTATCCTTTTTTTGGGGGAAGTCTTTCTCATTTAACACATATATACCTTAACACATTTTTTCAGACCATTTGACATATTTATATTATTGGCTATTTTTGCCAATTGTGTGGCCTTAGCTATTTACATCCCATTCCCTGAAGATGATTCTAATTCAACAAATCATAACTTGGTAAGTGTCCTTAGAGTTCCTGCTGGTCCTGGTTTTTGGTATGTTTCTTTGTTTTTCTTCACAGGAAAAAGTAGAATATGCCTTCCTGATTATTTTTACAGTCGAGACATTTTTGAAGATTATAGCGTATGGATTATTGCTACATCCTAATGCTTATGTTAGGAATGGATGGAATTTACTGGATTTTGTTATAGTAATAGTAGGGTAAGTCTCTTTTACTTTGGGGAAATGTTGATTCTAACATTTCTTTCTCTTTCTCTTCTTTCAGATTGTTTAGTGTAATTTTGGAACAATTAACCAAAGAAACAGAAGGCGGGAACCACTCAAGCGGCAAATCTGGAGGCTTTGATGTCAAAGCCCTCCGTGCCTTTCGAGTGTTGCGACCACTTCGACTAGTGTCAGGAGTGCCCAGTAAGCACTTATTGTTTCCTAGAGTCAGGAGTCTCACAAACTTATTTTTTTTTGTCTTTCCTAGGTTTACAAGTTGTCCTGAACTCCATTATAAAAGCCATGGTTCCCCTCCTTCACATAGCCCTTTTGGTATTATTTGTAATCATAATCTATGCTATTATAGGATTGGAACTTTTTATTGGAAAAATGCACAAAACATGTTTTTTTGCTGACTCAGGTGAGTAATGAGAATTGTAGCTAACTTAACTTTGAGCGGTACAGCCTGTTTGCTCTGTTTGCAGATATCGTAGCTGAAGAGGACCCAGCTCCATGTGCGTTCTCAGGGAATGGACGCCAGTGTACTGCCAATGGCACGGAATGTAGGAGTGGCTGGGTTGGCCCGAACGGAGGCATCACCAACTTTGATAACTTTGCCTTTGCCATGCTTACTGTGTTTCAGTGCATCACCATGGAGGGCTGGACAGATGTGCTCTACTGGGTAAGTACCCTGGGGAGAGAGTTTATGGAGTGTAACTGATAACTGATCTCCTTACATTTTACAGGTAAATGATGCGATAGGATGGGAATGGCCATGGGTGTATTTTGTTAGTCTGATCATCCTTGGCTCATTTTTCGTCCTTAACCTGGTTCTTGGTGTCCTTAGTGGGTAAGCAGTCGGATCCGTGTTGCACCTTCTCCTGATATGTGCTTGTCCTCTTTGCCTCCTTCAGAGAATTCTCAAAGGAAAGAGAGAAGGCAAAAGCACGGGGAGATTTCCAGAAGCTCCGGGAGAAGCAGCAGCTGGAGGAGGATCTAAAGGGCTACTTGGATTGGATCACCCAAGCTGAGGACATCGATCCGGAGAATGAGGAAGAAGGAGGAGAGGAAGGCAAACGAAATAGTATGTAGCGCCTTTCCTGCCCCTGGCTAGACCATGCTCTCTGAAGCCCGTCTTCTCCCCACAGCTAGCATGCCCACCAGCGAGACTGAGTCTGTGAACACAGAGAACGTCAGCGGTGAAGGCGAGAACCGAGGCTGCTGTGGAAGTCTCTGGTGAGTGTGGGGAGCACTTGCCCTCTTTCCCCCAGAATCTTAACACTTTTTGTCTTTCTTTCAGTCAAGCCATCTCAAAATCCAAACTCAGGTCAGTATCTTCTTTCTGTTTCTTCGTCAGCCCATCTACGTAGTAATGTTTGCTTGTCTTTTAGCCGACGCTGGCGTCGCTGGAACCGATTCAATCGCAGAAGATGTAGGGCCGCCGTGAAGTCTGTCACGTTTTACTGGCTGGTTATCGTCCTGGTGTTTCTGAACACCTTAACCATTTCCTCTGAGCACTACAATCAGCCAGATTGGTTGACACAGATTCAAGGTACAAGCAGAGGCCATTCCTTTTTTGTTCTGCCCTGAGGATGGGTGCCCCTTTGTCTTTCCAGATATTGCCAACAAAGTCCTCTTGGCTCTGTTCACCTGCGAGATGCTGGTAAAAATGTACAGCTTGGGCCTCCAAGCATATTTCGTCTCTCTTTTCAACCGGTTTGATTGCTTCGTGGTGTGTGGTGGAATCACTGAGACGATCTTGGTGGAACTGGAAATCATGTCTCCCCTGGGGATCTCTGTGTTTCGGTGTGTGCGCCTCTTAAGAATCTTCAAAGTGACCAGGTAAGGAAATGTGGGTCCCACTGCAAATGTTTTTCTGAGCTGACACCCTCATCTTGACTTATAGGCACTGGACTTCCCTGAGCAACTTAGTGGCATCCTTATTAAACTCCATGAAGTCCATCGCTTCGCTGTTGCTTCTGCTTTTTCTCTTCATTATCATCTTTTCCTTGCTTGGGATGCAGCTGTTTGGCGGCAAGTTTAATTTTGATGAAACGCAAACCAAGCGGAGCACCTTTGACAATTTCCCTCAAGCACTTCTCACAGTGTTCCAGGTGAGTCCTCCCTCCATTCCCCGAAAAGCACTACCTGCTGGCTGATACCAGTTTGGCTTCTCAGATCCTGACAGGCGAAGACTGGAATGCTGTGATGTACGATGGCATCATGGCTTACGGGGGCCCATCCTCTTCAGGAATGATCGTCTGCATCTACTTCATCATCCTCTTCATTTGTGGTAACTGTATCCTTCAAGCCGACCAGGCTTTGTTGTTGAGTGTGTTGTGCCCTTAAAAAGTTGAAATTAGATATTCTACTGAATGTCTTCTTGGCCATCGCTGTAGACAATTTGGCTGATGCTGAAAGTCTGAACACTGCTCAGAAAGAAGAAGCGGAAGAAAAGGAGAGGAAAAAGATTGCCAGGTAACCCTATTTTCCCCTGACGTGTTTGTCCATGGTTTCTTGTGCTCTTTTCTCTTCTCTTTAGAAAAGAGAGCCTAGAAAATAAAAAGAACAACAAACCAGAAGTCAACCAGATAGCCAACAGTGACAACAAGGTATGTATTCTAAGATGCTTCTCCCCTTTTTGCCCCTCCTCCCAAGATGTCTTTGTCATCCTAGGTTACAATTGATGACTATAGAGAAGAGGATGAAGACAAGGACCCCTATCCGCCTTGCGATGTGCCAGGTATGGTGGCGGAGGCCGGAGACGCTGGCTTTTCATGCCTATAAAAAAAGTATTTCATTTAAAGTAGGGGAAGAGGAAGAGGAAGAGGAGGAGGATGAACCTGAGGTTCCTGCCGGACCCCGTCCTCGAAGGATCTCGGAGTTGAACATGAAGGAAAAAATTGCCCCCATCCCTGAAGGGAGCGCTTTCTTCATTCTTAGCAAGACCAACCCGTAAATACTCCCCTTCTAGTCTCTCACGGCTGGACTGTTTCCAAGCAGCGGCTTTTCCCTGCAGGATCCGCGTAGGCTGCCACAAGCTCATCAACCACCACATCTTCACCAACCTCATCCTTGTCTTCATCATGCTGAGCAGCGCTGCCCTGGCCGCAGAGGACCCCATCCGCAGCCACTCCTTCCGGAACACGGTAAGTCCCCAGGGTGGGGCTCGCTCTGGGATCTTTTCTCACTCCCACATGTTGTGCCTTGCAGATACTGGGTTACTTTGACTATGCCTTCACAGCCATCTTTACTGTTGAGATCCTGTTGAAGGTAATGAATTTTCCTTGATCTTCACATACTCCAAATGGTAAATCATCCATGATTCTGCTTCTAGATGACAACTTTTGGAGCTTTCCTCCACAAAGGGGCCTTCTGCAGGAACTACTTCAATTTGCTGGATATGCTGGTGGTTGGGGTGTCTCTGGTGTCATTTGGGATTCAGTAAGTATTCTGGGGTGTGTGCCCAGAATTGTCTCTGCCTGCCGTCTTTCTGCTCCTTCCCTAGATCCAGTGCCATCTCCGTTGTGAAGATTCTGAGGGTCTTAAGGGTCCTGCGTCCCCTCAGGGCCATCAACAGAGCAAAAGGACTTAAGGTTTTGATTCCTCTCCTCCCGGCTGGGCTGGCAGAAGAGTCACGCCCCTCTGCCCTCTCCGCAGCACGTGGTCCAGTGCGTCTTCGTGGCCATCCGGACCATCGGCAACATCATGATCGTCACCACCCTCCTGCAGTTCATGTTTGCCTGTATCGGGGTCCAGTTGTTCAAGGTAGAGGAACTGCCTCCAAGCATAAAACTCAGTTTACTTAACTGCCTGTCTATTTTATACCCAGGGGAAGTTCTATCGCTGTACGGATGAAGCCAAAAGTAACCCTGAAGAATGCAGGTGAGCGTCCTGAGAGTGGAGTAGGGGACTTAGCCAGACGACCCACACCTGTTTTCCTCTCCAGGGGACTTTTCATCCTCTACAAGGATGGGGATGTTGACAGTCCTGTGGTCCGTGAACGGATCTGGCAAAACAGTGATTTCAACTTCGACAACGTCCTCTCTGCTATGATGGCGCTCTTCACAGTCTCCACGTTTGAGGGCTGGCCTGCGTAAGTACAGGGAGCACACAGTCTTCTGGAGAGGCAGGTCCTCACTTGGTTTTTCTCTCTCTAGGTTGCTGTATAAAGCCATCGACTCGAATGGAGAGAACATCGGCCCAATCTACAACCACCGCGTGGAGATCTCCATCTTCTTCATCATCTACATCATCATTGTAGCTTTCTTCATGATGAACATCTTTGTGGGCTTTGTCATCGTTACATTTCAGGAACAAGGAGAAAAAGAGTATAAGAACTGTGAGCTGGACAAAAATCAGGTTAAAGTCACACACTGTTTTGGCTTCTGTCCAACCCCGTTTCTGCCCTTTTCTGCTGTTGCAGCGTCAGTGTGTTGAATACGCCTTGAAAGCACGTCCCTTGCGGAGATACATCCCCAAAAACCCCTACCAGTACAAGTTCTGGTACGTGGTGAACTCTTCGCCTTTCGAATACATGATGTTTGTCCTCATCATGCTCAACACACTCTGCTTGGCCATGCAGGTAAAAATGGAGACAGCCGTGGGGATCAGGTCTCTGAGAACGGTCCCTCTGTCTTCATCCATAGCACTACGAGCAGTCCAAGATGTTCAATGATGCCATGGACATTCTGAACATGGTCTTCACCGGGGTGTTCACCGTCGAGATGGTTTTGAAAGTCATCGCATTTAAGCCTAAGGTGAGTTGCAGAACCCACTTTTCAAAGGTTGTCATAAACATCTGCCCTCGCCTGCTCTGTCCAGGGGTATTTTAGTGACGCCTGGAACACGTTTGACTCCCTCATCGTAATCGGCAGCATTATAGACGTGGCCCTCAGCGAAGCAGACGTGAGTATGCACCTGGCGTGGCCGCCACCTGTTTGGGTTTGACCTCTCCATGATAACCCTTCAGAACTCTGAAGAGAGCAATAGAATCTCCATCACCTTTTTCCGTCTTTTCCGAGTGATGCGATTGGTGAAGCTTCTCAGCAGGGGGGAAGGCATCCGGACATTGCTGTGGACTTTTATTAAGTCCTTTCAGGTAAGAGCCATGCCAAGGACTTCTCTCTTTGTTGGTGCTGAGCCAAGTGCCTTTTCTCTCCCAGGCGCTCCCGTATGTGGCCCTCCTCATAGCCATGCTGTTCTTCATCTATGCGGTCATTGGCATGCAGGTAAGCTCCAGCCATCTCGCCCTCAGGGGCCCATTCTCTTTTTCCTGACAACTTCTCCACCTAGATGTTTGGGAAAGTTGCCATGAGAGATAACAACCAGATCAATAGGAACAATAACTTCCAGACGTTTCCCCAGGCGGTGCTGCTGCTCTTCAGGTGACTGCAACTGGCTTGGGCGGTGCTCCTGGACTAAAGCCCCTTTGTTCTTCATCTGAAAAAGGTGTGCAACAGGTGAGGCCTGGCAGGAGATCATGCTGGCCTGTCTCCCAGGGAAGCTCTGTGACCCTGAGTCAGATTACAACCCCGGGGAGGAGTATACATGTGGGAGCAACTTTGCCATTGTCTATTTCATCAGTTTTTACATGCTCTGTGCATTTCTGGTAAGTGAGCAACACAGCTCCCCCTCTCAATTTGAAGTTCTTCCTTTCCTATTTGCTTTTTCAGATCATCAATCTGTTTGTGGCTGTCATCATGGATAATTTCGACTATCTGACCCGGGACTGGTCTATTTTGGGGCCTCACCATTTAGATGAATTCAAAAGAATATGGTCAGAATATGACCCTGAGGCAAAGTAGGTTGAAAAATATTTGATTTGGCGTGTGTTTCCTGGACCTTAGATTGTATTTTACTTCCAGGGGAAGGATAAAACACCTTGATGTGGTCACTCTGCTTCGACGCATCCAGCCTCCCCTGGGGTTTGGGAAGTTATGTCCACACAGGGTAGCGTGCAAGGTGAGTGTCCTGTGTGCGTGTCTGACAGCCTGTTCTACAAAGAAACCTTCCTTTCTGTTTACAGAGATTAGTTGCCATGAACATGCCTCTCAACAGTGACGGGACAGTCATGTTTAATGCAACCCTGTTTGCTTTGGTTCGAACGGCTCTTAAGATCAAGACCGAAGGTGAGCATTCCCTGCCAGCAAGACAAGATGGCCTTGCTTTTCCCCTTTTGTTTTTTGAATCCAGGGAACCTGGAGCAAGCTAATGAAGAACTTCGGGCTGTGATAAAGAAAATTTGGAAGAAAACCAGCATGAAATTACTTGACCAAGTTGTCCCTCCAGCTGGTGGTCAGTGCAGTCTATTTCCTAAGTAGTCCTTGTCGGGAGAGCTCTGTCTGGTCTCTCCGTTTAGATGATGAGGTAACCGTGGGGAAGTTCTATGCCACTTTCCTGATACAGGACTACTTTAGGAAATTCAAGAAACGGAAAGAACAAGGACTGGTGGGAAAGTACCCTGCGAAGAACACCACAATTGCCCTACAGGTGAATTGTTGTCTCATTTTGTTTTCTCTTTTTGAGATTTCACTGGCTGATTCGTTTGTTTCAGATGCTTGAACGGATGCTTTAGAATTTTCTGCCTGAGCTACGGCACCAAGCTGGTTAGTCGGAAGGCGTTTGTGGCTAAGGCCTTGAAAGGGAAAAGTCTCAAGTGGGCTTATTTCTACTGAAACAGCATTTCAGAAGAAATGCAGGAAAAAGCAGACCCAAGGCCCCAGGGAGACCCCTTCCAAGCAAAGCACTCCTCCGGAAGGTGGAAGCGGGGCCGTGGCTCATCTGCGGAGCCAGGGCTGCCTGTCGCGGACGTTGCTCACGGTGGTTCTTTTTCGTGAAAGGGAACGTACAAAGCTTAACAGTTTTCCCTTCCAAGCAGAGACTCAGAGAAAGGGAAAGAGTGAGAGAGAGCAAAGGAGGGGGGCAGCTGCCCCACAGAGAAATGAAATGAACACAACTTCCTGATGCTGGCCAGTAAAACAAAAAATTAAAAATAAAAATAAAAAGATTAAGCAGACCTGCCTAAGGTGGGTATCTGACTCCATTCCAAAGTCCTGCATCCCTAGTTTGCCCGAACTCCCAAAGACTGACAGGCCCCTCGGCGCTGAGCTGACAGAGTTCCTTTTGTATGCCAGTCCGCCATGACCTCCTGAGCGTCCGGCCCTGCTCTCTGCAGAGACCCAGTCCAGAATACAGTGAGAAGTGGACAGGCCAGGAAGCTCAGATACACCCATTGAAACTAACACATACACCCGCATGCCAAAACCAATCCAGGCAACACCTCAGGTTCCATCTTAACGTGTCCACAGGAAACACCACCACACCCAAACCTCATCTAACATTGTCCGTCTTTAATTCGTGCTCAGAGCCAGTCTGGGGATGCCTCTTTGGAAGCAGTGTGGTCTAGTTTCAAGGACACTGGGAGTCAGGGAACCTGGGTTCTAGTCCCAGTTTCAGCATTCACTTGCTGCGTGACCTTGGGCAAGACACTTAACCTCTCTGTGCCTCAGTTTCCCCCATCTGTAAAATGGGGTTAATAATGTCGACCTACCTCACAGGGCTGTTGTGAGGAATAGCTAAGTGATTGTAAAGCACTTTGAACGTATAATTGCTTATTAAGACTACAACAATAATAATATCATATGCCTGTTTACTACCAGAACTTTAAGAAATTCTTGTTTTCCTTTGATCTCTTTTCTGTTCTGTACCATACTTACCCATTGAGAAGGAAAATTCCCCCCTTTTAAAGAAATCTAGGCAATGCACAAAGATGTCAACAGAGGTAACCCTGCAGGTTGCATTTTCACATCTTAAGAATAGCAGATTTTTGCCCAAGATGTTGGTCGATAAGGGTGTCTGATCTTGAATTCTCAGCTGATTCCAAGTGGTGGTTGGAGTCTGTACATCTGATGCTGAGCCCAAGACACCCAAAGTGGCCAGTTTGGGTTTTAAGATCAACATTCAAAGTAGCCATAGTGCAGAGGTAATGCAGAAGAATCTAAAAAAATTGAAGTATCTGAAGTGTATAGAGAAAAGAAGGGCTTATGAGCCCCTTTCACCTGCCCTGATGTGTACAGGCTGGAAGCTGTGTGTGTGTGCGAGTGCGTGTGTATGTATGTGGGGTGTGCGGAGACAGGGGAAGAGAGAGCCAGCAAACTCTGGGGGGCCCTATTCCTGTAGAAGTGGACACCCTTCCAAGCATCCTGGGAGGGCAGGAGTCCCAAAGGCTAGGCAGAGGGTGGGAGCAATGTCACCAGTGGGAAGTATGCTTTCTGCAGGCTTGTCCTAGGTGTGACTGACAGGGTCAGTCCCAGCCTCAGGGTCTTTTCCAGTGGTGTCTTTTGTGCCTATGACATTTGCCCTTGGCTGCAGTCCTCACTGTACCGAGAGGTCTAACCTACCTGGACTTCAGTGGACCTGCTGTCCTCATTATGGAAATGGGCCTAGCTCCCGACTCTGCCCCCATGTGTATAAGTGTGCAGACTAGTTAACATCCAGGAGCTCACAGTAGGTGTTGTGGGTTCTCACAGCACAGTCCACAGGGCCCAAGGGCAGGTTTGACTGCTTCGTGCTGCACCACATGGTGATGTGGGGGATGGGGTAGAAAGCCAGGAACACTCCAGTGTGGCCAGGCCACTTGTCAAGATGTTGAAGCACAGCTGCACCTGGTATCAACCGCTGTTACCCTAGCACCTGAGTCTCCTTCCCCACTGCCAGCAGCCCAGCCCCTCCTGAGACTGCTCTGTGACCCAGCAGCTACAGGTCTAGTGCCTGGCATTGCAGGGAGCCTCCAGGACCCTGCTGTGATCCAAAGGCCCACTTCTGCTCTGATTGGGCAGCACCTGGGTATATTAAGTTATAAGAATTTATGAAGAATGTGATGTATCGTCCCTGAAAGGGAAGCCCGTCAGTCCTGTGGGGGTCCGTCAGTCCCTCTGTCTGTCTTTGACCCACCCGACGTTGAGTTGATTCAGTGCTGAAGGATGGCACGTGCCTACCCCCTGTATGTGTCACTCTGTCTCAGAGGGCCGGTGTGACCGACCTTCTAGATCCAAGATTCCATACACTCAGGCCTCGGCAGAAAGGCCCCAAGCGATTCAAGTGGGCGGCGTTTCCATGTGCCTTCTCCACGCTCCTCAAATAAGTAAAAACTGACAAGTGACCACTTTCTAGATGGGACTTAGGGAGTGATTTAAATGGAACAAGAGAGTCTTCTCCACTTGGGCCTGGCTGTGTTGCTGGGGAATGGCATTGGCTAAGGTTGGTAGCCAAGGCCAGCTTAGGAAAGACAGCCAGGAATCAGGAAAGCTGCTTCCAGCTTCAACTCAAAAGGGAAAGAAGGCTTCCTGAAACTTGATTTGCAGTCAAACTGCAGAGACACCGCTGTCGTTTCTCTTAAAGCCTTGGCAGAGAAGTGTAGCTTCTAGTGTAGTCAAAGTTGTGAGAGACGACTCAAGTTCATTATTTAGAATCTTCACAGACACACACAGCAAACTTGGCACCCCCAACACCAGCATCCATAGGCTAAACTCTTCAGCTCCTGGATAGAAGATGAGAGGCAGGCCAGTATACATTGTAGGGAGGCTCTTCTCAAATAGCTTATACTGTTTAACAACCCAATTAAAAATTAATCCACAGGACTATTGGGTACTACATTCTATACTCTTTCTGAAAGTGGGGAGATCTCATTCCTTTGAGAATAATAATTATGTTCAGGAGTCTTTGAGAAGAAAGACTGCAAAGAAGTTAAGTGATGTGACGTAGTAGTAAAAGGTGGTAATTATCGTGGCTTGTTATTTAGTACCATTCACCTAGTGTCCTTTGGCAGCCCAATTGTGTCATGATTAGATGATCTGTGCGAAGGAGCTGGCTAAGACTTACTAACAGTTCTAGGGTGGGTAGAAACCCAGGTGAGTTCATTCTCCTTGGCACCTCTTAGACCTAAGGGACACAGCTGTTTGAGATCTTGGAAGGGCACATAATTCTAAGGCATGGTGAAGGCAACCCATTCAGACGTCCCAAAGGCTGGCTCAGGGAAGCCATAGGAAGGCCATTTCTTCCAAGAGTGGAGAAAGGTCCACAGAAGAGTGGGAATCCTAGATGGGGTAAAAAAGTCTACACCTGAGGAAAAAGTAGTAGTGCCTGTTGGAGGATAGATTGATCAGCAGTTATCAAACTTTTTGGTCTTCGGACCCTTTTATACTCTACATTATTGAAGACCCTTGTGTGTCAATATTTACTGTCTTAGAAATTAAAACGGAGCAGTTTTTAAAACAAGAACATGCAAGCACAAAGACGCCAGGGTGATGACATCATGCATCAGGCAGCCTTTGAAAACCTCACTGTGCTCTCATGAGAGGATGAGAGTGTTGAAGGCAAAGAACATCCTTATGTTATGCAAATCACAGTGACCTCATGGACCCCTGACAGTGTCTTGGGATGCCCCAAGGTCCCCAGAACACACCTGAGAACTGCTTTGGGGGAATGCTACTAGGTCCCCCTAAAGGCAGAGGGTGCTGGAGCCTTTTAATCATCTCCCTTGTTAAAGAGGCTCCTGTGCAGTGGCACTGCCCTAACTGGAGCCCTTCTCCCCCTCCAGCCCCTTCCCAGTCTCAGCCCACTCCCCGGAGGCATGGAGCTGCCTGTGTCCCCATTCGTCTAGCATGGCCGAGTCTTGCGGCCTGTGCTGATCTGCAGGTGTGATGGTCTGAATCAGGGCAGGATAGAAAGTGTTTTTAAAAATCAGCTCCCCTAAGTGCACAACTGGGACCAAGGATGTGTGCCAAACAGGATCCGTTTCAGGGATAACTTTTGATCATTTGTCATCTCCATGCTGACTTAGGAATATAAGAGCTCTGCTAGGGTAGTCAAAAGAGGGTTAGCCTTGATCAGGTGGCACCCCACAGTCGTGACTATAGGTGAGTAAGTGTGTGATTCAGACTCCAATCCAGCGTTCTTTCCCAGTAGGTGCAGTGACTTTGCCTGGGTGGTGGTTGAGGTGGGGAGTTTGGGAGAGGTAAGGCAGCCCAGTGTCACAGGAAGAACAGGCTTAGGGGCCAAGAGTCCTCACTGAGCCTTTGACTCATTTGGGCACATAATTTAACCACATGGGAATAACTTTGGCTCTCCCTTCCTCCCAGAATCTAGTGGAATATTTGTATGTAAGCTCACAATGACTGGTATAAAGATGCTATCAGAACAGAAGTTGTGTTTTACAGCTTCTGCTAAGCCTAAACTTTACAGAATGCTCTATTATCAGGAAACTGGCAAGACTTTTTTTGATTCGGTTGTTAAAATTACAACGAATCAGATTCCTGATTGCACCAAGAATCAAGGTGGAACTGAAACGGAGAGCTCTCAGATTGTGTGCAGGCAAAGGTCATATTTTAGATAATTTCTTTAAAGTTTCCTTTATCTTTCCAAGTGATGGGAATAGCGCAACCCCTAGGGGAGCTTGTGGGGGTCATGTTACCCCTGACTTTTCAGTGAGGGTTGGAATCACTGTGGATGACTAACAGAGCGCCAGGATCCCAACCCTTTATATCTGACACAAGGACCATTCACAATGGACACAAAGGCTGCCATCACATTATCCCTGGAGGAGAGTGGTGACAAAATAAGGGGTGTGCCCACGTGTGATGTGCTGAGGAGGCGGACGGCAGCTTGCAGATGAGCAGGTTTATTCCATAAGAACTTAATCTCATTCTGTTTTCTAATGGAACTAGTCTAAAAAGGTCCCCTCTCATTGGGTATAGACTGAATCCTGCTAAAGGGTTAACCAGAACTTGTCACCAGCGAGACGACTGTGTGCAGGGCCAGCCTAGGCTGAGTGCAGCCTGCCTGTGATGGGGAACAGGCTCTGCCAGGCAGGGTTCTTTGGCTGGAGTCTCAAAGCCTGGCGCTTGTATCCTGAAGATGAATGGCCTGGCCCAGTCCCGACTAGAGACATGCATCTCTTATCTCCACTGCTACAGCGTAGGTCCAGGGCGGGGCTCTGGGCACTTGTGCATGCTTGCTGTGGCGCTGTGAGGGCTGGCAGATGGCTGGTGTGTCTGATGGAGCTAGCTTAGGGACACAGGCAGCAAAAGCATTGCAAATGCATCTAGGCAGGAGAAACTTAACCCTAAAAGTGGGCAGGAGAAAGAAAGGTAAATGGGTGTTCATATTTGATGTCAAAATGTCATCATATTATGCTATTCAGAAGTGTTTTGAGACATTTTAGTTTTTTTTGGTAACTTAATCATTCAATAGAATATCTATGAAATTCCAACTAAATGGTGTCTAAAATTTTAAGCAGCAGTCTACAGGCAAAGCGCCAACATTTCTTTTCTAAAAATTATTTATGATAACATCTAGCATTTTAAAATCAACCAGAAACTAGGCTTGATTCTGTTTAATATTTTATAAGATTGGACATCTTAAAATAAGTCAATAATGTTTATATTTTATAGCAACTCTGTGTTTCTTCAAAACCATATTTCTGCTGTGATGTTAATGGAATGACTTTATATGGCTTTAATTGTGTTGGTTTAAGTGCTAATGACCACTTTTCAAATTAAAATAGTATTTTGCTGATAGAGGTAGACACAGATATGAGATATGAAAGAATAGATAATTTTACTGTTTGTAAAGTGTTTATCCCAAGAAAAAAAATGTTCTTTTTTTTAGGGCTGTGGAAAAGTAATTTTTTCAAGAGTCTAAGATAGTTTTCTGTATTTCTGGGGATTGGAACTTGTGCCTATGGAATTTTGGGAGCAGCCTAAGCTACCTTTTAGCTTGATATGTGTGCTAGAAAAACTTCATTACCATGTTTTGTGATATGTAATAAATTCAGGGTGCTGTGCTTAAGCTTCATGTCAATTCTAGTTTGGGAACATCTGTTTCCCTCACTCCCAGTCGTGGGGGACAGCCTGACCTGGCCCTACCCAGAACACATGTGAAAAAGTAGAGTCAGTCCCTGACTCTTATGAGGTCTGTTTTTTCCTGCCTGGAACAAGCAGAATATAATCATGATTTCTGACTCTCTGCTTCTGTGTCTGGGAAGAGCGATTCTTCTCTCCTCCTCTAATGTCTCTTTAATAAATATGTTGTCATTATTTGTCTTTGGAAGTGGCAACTTGGGCCACCTTTCAACCTTCTCCATGATTTATGTTGCAAACAAATTCTCTGTCCCATGTCTGTTCATTGCACTATCTTGTCGACTAAATCCTAATCTTGTGTATCACTGAAGATGTGCTGGAGACAGTTTTTGTTTCTATTATGCAATTATGTTATATGTGTATTTCAGTGAAATGTCAACCCGTCAACAGAGGATGATGTTAAAAATTATCCAAATAAATAGTTTTCTATTTCTTTTAATCAGACCTAGTCCAATCAGTTGAATGACAGTA